TGACCTTGGGCAAATTCTCTGGCCCTATGTTATCTTCCTCCTCCATACAATGAGGGTAGAAATAGAGCCACCTTGCAGAAGTATAGTAAGGATTAAGGTCCCAGGAGGCCTAACAGTACCTACTAAGCAGAGGTCCTCAGAGGTACTTAATAAATGGTAGTAGTAGTTATTATCCTGTGCCCTTTGTTCACAGGAGTCTCTTACAGGGGTGTTGGTCTCAGTGCTCCTCCCCATGGCCAGGCTGTATTGGCTCATGCCCAAGGCGTAGCCTTGCCAGGGAGCCTGGTACAGAGATGCTGCTGATTGGGATGCTGATTAAATTCCCTGATTGAGGAGCCTCAGCATTCTGGCCCAGAGCAGGAGGGCCAGCAATATTTAGCACAATCTGCTTGGATCCTCAATTAAATTGTTTTTCCAAACTGCCCTTTTCAAGGTCTTGTCCTCTTTCCTCACCTCTTTCTGGCCCCTTCTCTCTGGGTCCTTGCCAGAGAAGGGAAACAAAGCCTTGTGGGGCTCCATCTGCTTCCCCCTATCCAGAAGAAGGTGACAAGGCTGTCTTCGTTGCAGAAGATGTGGTTAAAACAAGCCTTGGCTATTCAAGGTGGCTGCAGTCTCATCCTGGAGGCTAAAGTCTCTGCGCATTCCAGGTTGATCTCTGTTTTCTTGGCAAAACTGAGTTCTCAACTCAAACCTGCCTCTCCCTTCCATCCTTTATCCCGACAGCTCGCAAGTGCTTTGCTGGGAAGGACGATTAAGTGTCACTTAGTGTATTTTTCCATTTTCCTGTGTTCATCTGGTAAAAAGAAAATAAAACAAAATAAAGGAGGCCCAGGATTGAACTGTCATTATTTTTTAAATGGAGAGAGAAGGGGTCACATGACTGCGAGTAACTGATTTAGCCAAGTGGCTGCAACTCCGAGTTTGCTGCAGAGCCGCCCCCTCCCGGCGGGGGCGCTGACGTCACGGAAAAGCCCCGCGGCGGGTCGGCTGGGCTGGTTATAAACCGCCCGGCCGCGGCGGCTGCAGGCGGCGGGCAAGGACGGCGGGCACAGCGCAGCACTCCCCGCTCGTTGGCCCGGGTATCCCAGCGCGGACCCACGCGATACGCTGACGCCCCGACGCCGATCCGGCCGAGCCAAGTAAGGGGGACGGCCCGAGACGGAGAAGGGAGAGAGTGGGAGTTTCCCAGCCCGCAGAACTTTCGAAGTTGAGAAAAGAACCCCTGGAACGTGCGCTCAGCACTGGGATTTTCTGGTAGGGGTCAGAGCTTCAAGTGCAAAGGATGTAATGCTGCCATCTTGGCTGCTTTGCTCCCCAGGACTCAACGATGACTCTGAATAATGTCACCATGCGCCAGGGCACTGTGGGCATGCAGCCACAGCAGCAGCGCTGGAGCATCCCAGCTGATGGCAGGCATCTGATGGTCCAGAAAGAGCCCCACCAGTACAGCCACCGCAACCGCCATTCTGCTACCCCTGAGGACCACTGCCGCCGAAGCTGGTCCTCTGACTCCACAGACTCAGTCATCTCCTCTGAGTCAGGGAACACCTACTACCGAGTGGTGCTCATAGGGGAGCAGGGGGTGGGCAAGTCCACTCTGGCCAACATCTTTGCAGGTGTGCATGACAGCATGGACAGCGACTGCGAGGTGCTGGGAGGTAGGTGTCCCAGCCCCAGTGGGCTTCTTTCCTGACTCCAATATCTTTGTTCTTTCTTCTCTAGAAGATACATATGAACGAACCCTGATGGTTGATGGGGAAAGTGCAACGATTATACTCCTGGATATGTGGGAAAATAAGGTATGCAGAGCCTGTAGCTCTCTAAATTCCTTTGAACTCACAGAAGATCTTATTGTTTCATTAGGGGGAAAATGAATGGCTCCATGACCACTGCATGCAGGTCGGGGACGCATACCTGATTGTCTACTCAATCACAGACCGAGCGAGCTTCGAGAAGGCATCTGAGCTGCGAATCCAGCTCCGCAGGGCCCGGCAGACAGAGGACATTCCCATAATTTTGGTTGGCAACAAAAGTGACTTAGTGCGGTGCCGAGAAGTGTCTGTATCAGGTAAGAGGAGCAGAGCCAATACTGTAGAAACATCAGATCTAAAGCCCATCTCCCTTACTTCCAGGGACCCTCCAGTGAGACATTTTCTATTCATGCCCTGGGAGGGCCCATGCCGCAGCAGCATCCTCTATCCACTGCATATACAGCTGACTTAGTGTTACCTCGAAGAACCATCCAGCTTGACTGTGTGCTATGTGGGACTGTGCTCTGCAGTCCCTCTGACCTCTTTCTTTCCTTCCCAGAAGGGAGAGCCTGTGCAGTGGTGTTTGACTGCAAGTTCATCGAGACCTCTGCAGCTGTCCAGCACAACGTGAAGGAGCTGTTTGAGGGCATTGTGCGACAGGTGCGCCTTCGGCGGGACAGCAAGGAGAAGAATGAACGGCGGCTGGCCTACCAGAAAAGGAAGGAGAGCATGCCCAGGAAAGCCAGGCGCTTCTGGGGCAAGATCGTGGCCAAAAACAACAAGAATATGGCCTTCAAGCTCAAGTCCAAATCCTGCCATGACCTCTCTGTACTCTAGGAACCCAGGGTCACCCAGATGTCCCTTTGATGGCCGTTGTTGAAGGCCATTGGGACCAATAATCTATATTAGATTGAATACTTAAGTTAGATGTGGTTTCCCCCATTGTAGCAGGGAGCTAGCGTATTAGCCTTGTGGGCAACATGATGCATGGGAAATGAAAGATTTTTGTAAAAAGTCAGTATTTATTTCCAGGAAAAGCCTGACCTTGCTATTTGAACACCCAAGACTCTTTAGAGGATGTGTTTGGTGTTCACATGTGTTTCTTCTATTTTGGATAGTAGAGAAGTAAAGCTTACAAAGAATGCCTAGAACAAGAACTTTTCATCATTAAAAATTTTTCCCAGTGTTCTGATATGTGACTTTGAGGCCAATGAGTCATAAACAAATATAAGAAAGCTGTCAATGAGTTTCTTCAAAGGAGGGAAAACTTTCTACGAATCTAAGATCCATGGAGCTAGAATTGTAGAACTAGGCTCATCAGAATCGTGACTATTATTGCTCCATCAAACTGTGAAAAGAAATGATGTGGACCTTGCTGGAAACAAAGGCTTAGCAAACAATTTTTGTTCAATGCCCACCAAGACATATAGAATTGGGAACTGATACATGTGTCCCTTATAGGCTCAAAAATTATATCTTACAATTTCTTATTTAGGGGGAAATTATTTGAATCAGATTCTATTTAGTCAAACCACCTTTTATGTTTTATTATTTTTGAATTCATGGAGCCATCATAAAAATATTTTTAAAATCAGAATTATTGATACCCTGTAGTGCAAAATGTCAATTTTTAATGTATAATCAGAAGTCTGAATTTTTATAAAACATATAGCATAAAAACTTCCAGTACTTTGGTTGACCCTTGTATGTCACAGCTCTGCTCTATTTATTATTATTTTGCAAAATAACCATTTTAACATTTGATAAAGCATATTTATGAACATATTTCTTAATAAGAAAAATATCCATTTTATTACCATTTTCTATCTTTTTCAAAATATGCAAGTTTTTACCTATATGTCTTATAATAAAAGAAATAAAATATTTGAAAAAAGGCATTCTTGATTGATTTTCCTCCCCAAACAA